GCATTCCCCACTAAGGAGCTTCCTCACTTGTGTTAATGGTGTAAAAAGCTCAGACTCAAGTCCAGCTCACTGAGTTAGAATCCCAGTTTCACCCATTACAGATAACCTTGGGCAAATCAATTAATCACTAAGCTTCAGTTTCCCAATGTGTAAGAGGTACATGTCACATCCATCTGCCTCTTAGGGCTGTTGCAAAGATAATTAAAGAATACAATACACAAAAGGTGCTTAGTACAGTGCTGGGATATAGGAAGTGTCCAAATTTTAGTTATGACTATGGTTAGGGGGCACTTCAATGGATATCGTTCCAAAAGGGAACAATTTAATTAACCCAGGGACCGTCCAGCGTTGCTGGGGACCCAGTCCCTGCCTTTACGAAGCCCATAGGGAAGCAAGTGAGACAAACACACCACTCGACTATCTCGAGAGGGAGACGCGCCAGGTATAAACTAAATGCCCTCAGACGGCACAGGGAGGGAGGTTCGGGGCAGGGCTTCCCTGAGATAACAAACGGGAAGGCCTCTCAAAGGCGGATGGGAAAGAGAGGGATCCCGATTACCTCTCCGTGTCTTCCTGGGCAACAGCCCTCGCCGCGGGCTTTTCCCGGGCCAGTGCTTTGGGAAGGGAAGCCCTCCGGGCCCAGACCCGGCTACAGGGAATGCGGCGAGGCCGCGGGACTCACCCGCGGCGCTGAAGCCGAAGCCGGCGGGGACAGGCGAGTGTTCCGCGAGCTCCAATCGGATAACAACCAGTGACACACTCATAGGGCAGGCGCTGGCCGGCGCGGGCCCCGGCGGGCTCAGGCGAGGCTGGAAGGCGAGCCGAGAGGCCGAGCGGCCCGGGGCCGGCAGCGCCGCCACCACCTCAATGCAGTTGCCGCCGCCTCAGCAGCAGCAGCTCCTCGAACAGCCCTCGGAGCCACAACAACCTCCACTTCCGCCTCCCGGCCGCCGTCGCTGACCTGCGGTTTACGCATGCGCGCAGGACCGCGCACAGCGATTGGGCGGCGTGGCAGGGGTCACCCACTGCTCTTCCGGACGCAATTTTGAGGAGGTCGGAGCGGAAGGACGTCGTGGAGATTGCTTGCGCTGGGGTGCCACACTTAGGCTGAGCTGCAGGTTTTCGCACAGTCGCGAGTTAACCTCTGCTTGCTCCAGAGGCCTCGTCCTAATCCACCTCGGCTGACGGCGCGGGATCCCTGGCTCCGCGAGGTCTCCGAATTGTCCGAGCTATCTGCTATGCACAAGTAACGCCCTGTGCCTTCTTCCCACACAGCCTCAGCCTCACCATGTGTGTCAGGAGCTGTTTCCAGTCCCCCCGTCTCCAGTGGGTGTGGAGAACAGCCTTCCTGAAACACACCCAGCGCAGGCACCAGGGGTCCCACCGATGGACACACCTTGGAGGCAGCACCTACAGAGCGGTGATTTTCGACATGGGCGGAGTTCTCATTCCTTCTCCAGGGAGAGTCGCTGCAGGTGAGCTATTGATTCTGTTTCACTTTGTGGGATATTCCACTTTTGCATATTTTGCTTCCTATAGAATGGGAGGTACAGAATCGTATCCCTTCTGGAACTATATTAAAGGCCTTGATGGAAGGTGGTGAAAATGGGCCCTGGATGAGATTTATGAGAGCAGAAATAACAGCAGAGGGTTTTTTACGAGAATTTGGGAGACTTTGCTCTGAAATGGTGAGTGGTAAACATACCTACATTTCCATATTTGCTGTTCTCCTGTGCCCTCTCCTGTTCTTAGTTAAAGACCTCCGTGCCTGTGGACTCATTTTTCTCTCTGTTGACCAGTGAGCGAGTGGCAAAGCAGTTCCCAGTGATGACTGAGGCCATAACTCAAATTCGGGCAAAAGGTCTTCAGACTGCAGTCTTGAGCAATAATTTTTATCTTCCCAACCAGAAAAGCTTTTTGCCCCTGGACCGGAAACAGTTTGATGTGGTAAGCTTGAGCTAATTGAAAACCATTGGAACACATTCATCTCTCATTCCTGTCCCTCCATCAGATTGTGGAGTCCTGCATGGAAGGGATCTGTAAGCCAGACCCTAGGATCTACAAGCTGTGCTTGGAGCAGCTCGGCCTGCAGCCCTCTGAGTCCATCTTTCTTGATGACCTTGGAACAAATCTAAAAGAAGCTGCCAGACTTGGTATTCACACCATTAAGGTAATAGTCACTAATTTTTGAACTCCCTCCCACCACACCCGACTAATTTTTGTATTTTTTGTAGAGACAGGGTTTTGCCGTGTTGCCCAAGCTGGTGTCGAACTCCTGGGCTCAAGCGATCTACCCACCTTACCCTCCCAAAGTGGTGAGATTACAGGTGTGAGCCACCATGCCTGGCTTCTATTCTTCAATATACATCTACATATTCTCTCTGAAACCAGGTTAATGACCCAGAGACTGCAGTAAAGGAATTAGAAGCTCTCTTGGGTTTTACATTGAGAGTAGGTGTTCCAAACACTCGGCCTGTGAAAAAGACGATGGAAATTCCGAAAGATTCCTTGCAGAAGTACCTCAAAGACTTACTGGGTATCCAGACCACAGGTATGTGGGCTTCTTTCATGTTTTGGTAGCTCGGTTTGAGTTTTCTTTGTTTTCAAACTTGCAGGCCCATTGGAACTACTTCAGTTTGATCACGGGCAGTCAAATCCAACTTACTACATCAGGCTGGCTAATCGTGATCTAGTTCTGAGGAAGAAGCCCCCAGGGACACTCCTTCCATCTGCCCATGCCATAGAGAGGGAGTTCAGGTAAGTTTTCAGGGCCAGGGGAGCACTTGCCCGCAATTTTGTTTATTTTCATTTGTCCTTGCAGGATTATGAAAGCCCTTGCAAATGCTGGAGTACCTGTCCCTAACGTTCTTGATCTCTGTGAAGATTCAAGGTAAAGTTCAGATGTTTTTGCTATTGCACTTTGATCCCTGAAACCCCTTCTGTGTTCCTCCCAGTGTCATTGGCACCCCCTTCTATGTGATGGAGTACTGCCCAGGTCTCATCTACAAAGACCCTTCCCTGCCAGGCTTGGAGCCCAGCCACAGACGAGCCATATACACTGCCATGAACACAGTCCTGTGCAAAATTCACAGTGTGGATCTGCAGGCTGTGGGACTTGAAGACTATGGGAAGCAAGGTGAGCAGGAGGCCACGTCTCCCATGCTGGTTTGCACACCAAGTTCTAATCCTATTTCCCGCAGGGGACTATATTCCACGCCAGGTACGAACCTGGGTTAAGCAGTATCGAGCTTCCGAAACTAGCACCATCCCAGCCATGGAGAGGCTGATCGAATGGCTGCCCCTCCATCTTCCCCGTCAGCAGAGGACCACAGTGGTGCACGGGGACTTCAGGTAGATGTGGTGGCAGGGAGAGCTGAAAAATGGTGCTGTCTCTATTCCTCCTGCGACTTTTCAGGCTCGACAACCTGGTGTTTCATCCAGAAGAGCCAGAGGTGCTTGCTGTCCTTGACTGGGAACTTTCTACCTTGGGCGACCCCCTTGCTGATGTGGCCTACAGCTGCCTGGCTCATTACCTGCCATCCAGTTTTCCCGTGCTGAGAGGTAGGAACTGCTGCTGGAGGATAGTGGGGGAGACTACCCATGAATGGCTCTGTCTTTCTCGCAGGTATTAATGACTGTGACTTGACACAGCTGGGAATCCCTGCTGCAGAGGAGTATTTCAGGATGTACTGTCTCCAAATGGGGCTCCCTCCCACTGAGAACTGGAACTTCTATATGGCTTTTTCCTTTTTCCGTGTGGCTGCAATCCTACAGGGAGTCTACAAGCGATCACTCACAGGTAATGGGATGGCTGCCCTGAAGAGCCACTGCAGTAATCACTGTTTTTCTTTGATTCTGCTTAGGGCAAGCAAGCTCCACATATGCGGAACAAACTGGAAAGCTGACCGAATTTGTGTCTAACCTGGCGTGGGATTTCGCAGTCAAAGAAGGGTTCCGGGTTTTCAAAGAGATGCCCTTCACAAATCCGTTAACAAGGTCCTACCACACGTGGGCCAGGCCCCAGTCCCAGTGGTGCCCCACAGGCAGCAGGAGTTATAGCTCCGTTCCAGAAGCTTCCCCAGCTCATACCTCAAGGGGAGGTCTGGTTATCTCTCCAGAGAGCCTCTCTCCACCTGTCAGAGAGCTGTATCACCGGCTGAAGCACTTCATGGAGCAACGTGTGTACCCTGCAGAGCCAGAGCTGCAGAGTCACCAGGCCTCAGCAGCCAGGTGGAGCCCCTCCCCACTGATCGAAGACCTCAAGGTAAAGCAGCCATGGTGAGGTGGTAAGACCCCTGTGGTTTCCTGACTTATTTTCCCCATGATAGGAGAAAGCCAAAGCTGAAGGACTTTGGAACCTTTTCCTACCCTTAGAGGCTGATCCCGAGAAAAAATACGGAGCAGGACTGACCAATGTGGAATATGCACATCTGTGTGAGCTCATGGGCACGTCCCTGTATGCCCCCGAGGTACCTTCTTTAAAGTTTTCCTCAGTGTGTGGACAGTCATGGTCACGCTCCTTTTCCTTCTCAGGTATGTAACTGCTCTGCGCCTGACACGGGCAACATGGAGCTGCTGGTGAGGTATGGCACCGAAGCGCAGAAGGCTCGCTGGCTGATTCCTCTGCTGGAGGGGAAAGCCCGCTCCTGTTTTGCTATGACCGAGCCCCAGGTACGTCGCCTGGGCTGCCACCCACTTGCCTGGCGTCTCTGACTGGAATATGCTCCCCACTCAGGTTGCCTCTTCAGATGCCACCAACATTGAGGCTTCCATCAGAGAGGAGGACAGCTTCTATGTCATAAACGGTCACAAATGGTGGATCACAGGTATTTGGCCTAAAATGCACTTTCCAAATGCATGATGGGGTCTGTCTCTCTCCTTTCCTGGCAGGCATCCTGGATCCTCGTTGCCAACTCTGTGTGTTTATGGGAAAAACAGACCCACATGCACCAAGACACCGGCAGCAGTCTGTGCTCTTGGTTCCCATGGATACCCCAGGGATAAAAATCATCCGGCCTCTGACGGTGTATGGACTGGAAGATGCACCAGGTGAGACCTCCAGGGGCGGGTCACCCCTGGGTTATTGCTCACAGTGATCGTTTGGGTCTTTCAGGTGGCCATGGTGAAGTCCGATTTGAGCACGTGCGTGTGCCCAAAGAGAACATGGTCCTGGGCCCTGGCCGAGGCTTTGAGATCGCCCAGGGCAGACTGGGCCCCGGCAGGATCCATCACTGCATGAGGCTGATCGGGTTCTCAGAGAGGGCCCTGGCACTCATGAAGGCCCGCGTGAGTGCTTTCCCCCGCACCCAGCACTGACTTGTCCTCAGCCGCACATCTCCTGTGTCGACAGGTGAAGTCCCGCTTGGCTTTTGGGAAGCCCCTGGTGGAGCAGGGCACAGTGCTGGCGGACATCGCGCAGTCGCGCGTGGAGATTGAGCAGGCACGGCTGCTGGTGCTGAGAGCTGCCCACCTCATGGACCTGGCAGGAAACAAGGTAGGGGCAGGGGCACGAGGGGGCCTCCCAGATCTTTTATGATCGCATCTCCTCCTCCTTACAGGCTGCAGCCTTGGATATAGCCATGATTAAAATGGTCGCCCCGTCCATGGCCTCCCGAGTGATTGATCGTGCGATTCAGGTGAGCACAGACCAGACAGTTGGCTTATTTGAAGGGCCGCCTCCCTCCACTCTGTGTCTGCCAGGCCTTTGGAGCAGCAGGCCTGAGCAGCGACTACCCACTGGCTCAGTTCTTCACCTGGGCCCGAGCCCTGCGCTTTGCCGACGGCCCTGACGAGGTGCACCGGGCCACGGTGGCCAAGCTAGAGCTGAAGCACCGCATTTAGAGCCTTGGGGCTGCAGTGGCTCAATGTCCTGGCTGGTCCAGCTGTGCCCAGATCTGTCACTGATGTGCCTCGAAAGATCCGGTGTTTGTGGCTCCTGCACCCTGCTCAGCAGCTCTGTCCCGGGACAGTCAGGGTGGACTCAATCTTTCTGGTTCTCCACAGAAGACGTCTCTGCAAGAAGCCTGGAGTCTGTTTCAGGCCAGGAGGAGGGGATTTGCTGAGGGCCAAGGGGGTTCTGGGACAGAGTCTGGAAAGCTGGTCTTCAGGCTCTCAGTCCCAGGCTGGGCAGGCACGGTCACTTCACTTCAGCCTTTCAGTCCCTCTCTCTCTGCCTGTGGGAATCTGGACACATTTTGGGAGGCCTCCCAAGGCTGTGGGACGTGCTTGCTCTGGCAGCTGCAGGGTTCCTGTCTGGCCTCCCTGGTGAGCAGAGGGGCGGCCACGGCGGGCGGTGGCCTAGAGACCCAGGACCTGGGCGCCTGGGAAAATGGAATGCAACCCACATTGTAAAGCCACTGGCATCTGATTATCTCCATTTGAACACACAGCACAGAACAATCATTTAAATGTTATTTTGGAAAGGGGTTTTGGGGACACAGAAGAATAAGTAAACACATCTCGGAGGCTTTGTGGACTTTCTGTGTCATACAAAGAGAAT